GGAGGCTGAGGCAGACAGATCACCTGAAGTCAGGAGGTCAAGATCAGCCTGGCTAACATGGCGAAAACCAGCTCTATTAAAAAAATACGAAAGTTACCCAGTGCCGTGTCACGCGCCTGTAGTCCCAGCTACTCGGGAGGCTGGGGCATGAGAATCGCTTGAGCCCGGGAGGCATAGGTTACAGTAAACTGAGACTGTGCCACTGCACTCCAGCCCGAGTGACAGAGCAAGATTCCATCTCAAAAAAAAGAGAGAGATAGGGGTATCTCTGTTTTCCCTAGGCTGGTCTCAGACTCCTGGGCTCAAGCGATCTTCCTGCCTCTCCTTCCCAAACTGTTGGGATTACAGGTGTGAGTCACTGTGCATGGCCTCAGAAGTCTTTTTTTTTTTTTTTTTTTTTTTTGAGACAGAGTCTTGCACTGTCGCCCAGGCTGGAGTGCAGTGGCTCAATCTAGGCTCACTGCAAGCTCCGCCTCCCGGGTTCACACCATTCTCCTGCCTCAGCCTCCCAAGTAGCTGGGACTACAGGCACCCACTACCACGCCTGGCTAATTTTTTTGTATTTTTAGTAGAGACAGGGTTTCACCATGTTAGTCAGGATGGATGGTCTTGATCTTCTGATCTCGTGATCTGCCCACCTCGGCCTCCCAAAGTGTTGGGATTACAGGCGTGAGCCACCACGCCCGGCCCCCAGAAGTCATTTTTTTAATAAGTTACAGTCAACCTCACCAGTCAAGGAATGAGACATGAGTGGAATTAGGTTGCCACTTCTGGAGCTCTGGGAGACCCCAACCCCCTGGCCCATCCCTACCTCCCAGAACCTCACTGGTCTGGGCGTGGCTGGGCACTGAGATAGTAGAACTCAGGCAGCATGATGCAGCCTCCCAGAAATGATTTCTAGAACAGGGCAGTCGTGATACTTGGAGGCTGGGCTTTGAGCTCGGTCACCTTTGCACCCAGCTTGGGAGTGAGAGAGTTTAAGGTCATCCTCCCTCAAAACCAGTATTCCAGATCATTTCTCTCCATTCCAGGAAGTTTGCATAGCTCCCTGGACTTCTGCTTTGCACTGCCCTGCAGGAGTGGGTGGGGAAAGGAAGTGGCTTTGAGGCACACAGAGGGGCTTGTTGAGGCCACCGGAGGAAGCTTCTGCCACCAATATGGGACCTGTGCCCAGCCTACCAGAAGAGAGCATCTGAAAACATGTATCGACATGGTAACCCCTCTGCTTGAAGCCTCACATGGCTCCCTATTGCCTTGGTGCTGAACACCCTATGGCTGACCGTGGCCCAGCCTCTGCAACAGCTCTGCCTCCTCTCCAGTGGTGAAGACCCAGCCTGCTGAGACTCCTCCTGCAGTTCCTCAACATGCCTGCATTTCTGCTGCCTCAGGGCCTTTGCGAAGGTTGTTCCTTGTAACTGGAATGCCCTTCCATCCCTTTTTTATTCAAAAGGCTGCAATTTTAATTGAAGAAAGTTCCCTTCCAAGGTTCATGAGTTGCCTGACTTGCCCACCGGTTTCCTGCAAGATCCCTTGGCCTGGCACTTAGTGCTCAGGAAATATTTGGTGATGGGCCAACTGAGTGAGAAGGTGGGATCTGGTGGGAAGGAAAGCGGAAAGGTAGAAATTCTGCTCACTTCCTCATTCCCACCTCCCAAGGAACCCCTGGTGTCCCTGTGGAACCCGCTTTGGGAACCGGTGGTTCAGGTCAGCCTTTTCACTTTGTACTCAAAGCCACATCGCATTGAAGCCACAGGTGGGGCAAGGTCATGCATGACCTGAGTCTCCAAATCCCTTCACCCTGTTTGGTTCTGCAACGGGGATTAGGGGAGCCCCACGATTTGTTTTCAAAGGATGTCCGGGCTCCAGGACAGGATGCCCTGGGTCACCTGATGACAGGTGTGGTGGTTGGAAAGGGCCTGGTTTCAGCTCCGGGTACACTTCCTCCTTCCTTCTGCTGCGTGGTGTGGCCTCTTCCACGTCCTCAGAATCCAGCTGTTACTCCGTCCGCGGCCTCTCAGCTCTAGGGCCCTCTGCACACTGGCCCCCCCAGGTAAGGCCTCTTGTCCCACTTTCACCCCCAACAGGAAGTGGGTGTCTGTCTGTCTCTCTTGCAGAGCTCTGCGGTAGAATCCCGTGCCCCCCGACCCCATCAGCAGCCTACACCCCTTCATCCTTCCTGGCCCCGGATTTTCTCTGCCTCTGCCACTCCCGGTGGTAAAAGAGGGCTTAGAATGCGGTTTGCTTTCTGGCTTTGTTTTTTTGCATCCTGATCTTTGTGGCGTGGATCGATCATTTTCCAGGGAAAGTACCTTGGGTGAGATCTCTCTCCTGGACTCCCGTTCCCCGCACAGTCCCCTTATGTCTCTGGCTTTTTGCAGTGTCACGGGCATCCAGACGGGATCCAGTGCATCCTCTTTTAGAAGAAAGGCCTGTCTCCAGATCCCCGAGTCCCTCTAGCATCTCCCAGAAGGTGTCAGACGCAGCAGTGTCCAGGGAGCGGCAGCAGGTCCTTATCATGGTCCAAGGGTCCCTCCCAGCCCAAAACCCAATCCCATTGTGCCCTTCCCCAGCAGAGTCATGGGTTCAAGCCTCGACTCAGGGGCACTGGGGGGCATTTATGATCGGCTGTGTCTTCTCTCCAGATTGAGGAAGAGTCTGGGGACACACCAGAAAAGGACAGGATCAAGGTGGGACCTGAGGGCCCTTGGGGCCTCTCCCAATGACCCTCACTCCTCTCTCCCCACTTCCCAGATACTCTGACCCATGGATCCCCTGGGCCCGGCCAAGCCACAGTGGTCGTGGCGCTGCTGTCTGACCACGCTGCTGTTTCAGCTGCTGATGGCTGTGTGTTTCTTCTCCTATCTGCGTGTGTCTCAAGACGATCCCACTGTGTACCCTAATGGGTCCCGCTTCCCAGACAGCACAGGGACCCCCGCCCACTCCATCCCCCTGATCCTGCTGTGGACGTGGCCTTTTAACAAACCCATAGCTCTGCCCCGCTGCTCAGAGATGGTGCCTGGCACGGCTGACTGCAACATCACTGCCGACCGCAAGGTGTATCCACAGGCAGACGCGGTCATCGTGCACCACCGAGAGGTCATGTACAACCCCAGTGCCCAGCTCCCACGCTCCCCGAGGCGGCAGGGGCAGCGATGGATCTGGTTCAGCATGGAGTCCCCAAGCCACTGCTGGCAGCTGAAAGCCATGGACGGATACTTCAATCTCACCATGTCCTACCGCAGCGACTCCGACATCTTCACGCCCTACGGCTGGCTGGAGCCGTGGTCCGGCCAGCCTGCCCACCCACCGCTCAACCTCTCGGCCAAGACCGAGCTGGTGGCCTGGGCAGTGTCCAACTGGGGGCCAAACTCCGCCAGGGTGCGCTACTACCAGAGCCTGCAGGCCCATCTCAAGGTGGACGTGTACGGACGCTCCCACAAGCCCCTGCCCCAGGGAACCATGATGGAGACGCTGTCCCGGTACAAGTTCTATCTGGCCTTCGAGAACTCCTTGCACCCCGACTACATCACCGAGAAGCTGTGGAGGAACGCCCTGGAGGCCTGGGCCGTGCCCGTGGTGCTGGGCCCCAGCAGAAGCAACTACGAGAGGTTCCTGCCACCCGACGCCTTCATCCACGTGGACGACTTCCAGAGCCCCAAGGACCTGGCCCGGTACCTGCAGGAGCTGGACAAGGACCACGCCCGCTACCTGAGCTACTTTCGCTGGCGGGAGACGCTGCGGCCTCGCTCCTTCAGCTGGGCACTCGCTTTCTGCAAGGCCTGCTGGAAACTGCAGGAGGAATCCAGGTACCAGACACGCGGCATAGCGGCTTGGTTCACCTGAGAGGCTGGTGTGGGGCCTGGGCTGCCAGGAACCTCATTTTCCTGGGGCCTCACCTGAGTGGGGGCCTCATCTACCTAAGGACTCGTTTGCCTGAAGCTTCACCTGCCTGAGGACTCACCTGCCTGGGACGGTCACCTGTTGCAGCTTCACCTGCCTGGGGATTCACCTACCTGGGTCCTCACTTTCCTGGGGCCTCACCTGCTGGAGTCTTCGGTGGCCAGGTATGTCCCTTACCTGGGATTTCACATGCTGGCTTCCAGGAGCGTCCCCTGCGGAAGCCTGGCCTGCTGGGGATGTCTCCTGGGGACTTTGCCTACTGGGGACCTCGGCTGTTGGGGACTTTACCTGCTGGGACCTGCTCCCAGAGACCTTCCACACTGAATCTCACCTGCTAGGAGCCTCACCTGCTGGGGACCTCACCCTGGAGGGCACTGGGCCCTGGGAACTGGCACCCATGGGGCCCCACCCATGAGTGATGGTTCTGGCTGATTTGTTTGTGATGTTGTTAGCCGCCTGTGAGGGGTGCAGAGAGATAATCACCGCACCGTTTCCAGATGTAATACTGCAAAGAAAACCGATGATGAGGCCGGGTGCGGTGGCTCACACCTGTAATCCCAGCACTTTGGGAGGCCGAGGCAGGCGGATCACAAGGTCAGGAGATCGAGACCATCCTGGCCAATATGGTGAAACCCGTCTCTACTAAAAATACAAAAATTTGCCGGGCGTGGTGGTGCATGCCTGTAATCCCAGCTACTTGGGAAGCTGAGGCAGGAGAATCGCTTGAACCAGAGAGTCGGAGGTTGCAGTAAGCCGAGATCGCGCCACTGCACTCCAGCCTGGCGACAGAGCGAGACTCTGTCTCAAAAAAAAAAAAAAAAAAAAAAAAAATTAGCTGGGTGCGGTGGCCGGTGCCTGTAATCCCAGCTACCCAGGTGGCTGAGACACAAGAATCGCTTGAACCCAGGAGGCAGATGTTGTAGGGAGCCATGATCGCACCACTGCACTCCAACCTGGGCGACACAGTGAGACTGTCTCAAGAAAAAAAAAAAAAGGGGGGAGTGTCCCTTTCTGAGTGTGCAATTCTGTGTGGAAGGTGACTGTGTAGGATCATG